TCCCAGCCCAGGGCAGGGGAGGGTCGGGTATGTCCTCTCAGGGCATTCCCCCCGCACTGGGAAGTGGGGCAGGCATGACACAGAGAAGACCAGCTTGAATAGGAACAGCAGAGGCCATGAGATTAATCGGATCAGAGCCAGTGACTGAGAAGCAAGGGGCACAGCTGTTCTGAGAACCCCCCCACTTCACCCCGAAGGTCAGCATCTCCCCCAGCTTCCTACTGGTGGAACCTGGGACCTTAACACCCACCACCCGTCTCTGAGCACCAAGGGCCTGTGTGGAAAGCAGGCAGGGGTGGGATAAGGAGCCCCCAGCCAAGAACGGGGCCATCCTAAAACCCCTGTCTGTCCCCAGGACACCAAGTCCCAGCCCCCTTCTTGTGGACAGGCTGACAGCTGTCTCCTACACCTTCTAAATAAGGACGGGGGTCATGGTCGGGGGGCCCCAGGTGAGGCTCAAGCAAGCCAAGCCTTACTCCTTGCCTGACCTCACTGCCCCTGCCCTCTGTGTTCCAGCCTCAGCCTCCTCTGAATATCTGGGGTGGAGACAGAATTGATATAAGAAGCCCTCCCACCCTCGCCCCCACCCCACCCCTGGTTGGGAAGGGGGAGGCAGGTAGAAGAGGTATTTTGTTGCCTGAGTGTCGCCTGAAAGTCCCCCATTCAAGCATCTCTCACTGAGGCTATGCATTGCCAGTCCTCTTGGCGGAAGCTCCCCTTCTGGCTTTGGGGGGTGTGGGCAAAGCATTTCAGGGGTTAATGTGACACCCACAGACCTCAGAGAGAATCTGCTTTGGACTGAAGCATTCCCCCCACAAGACTCAACGGAGTCCCTCTGGCAGCTCTGCTCTCCCACCTAGGGGCTCCCTAACGCTCAGGCCGCCCCTTTGCTCCCGGCCTGCCCCGGCCCCCGCCATTCCCCCGACCAGCCCCTCCTCCCGCGGGCCGCCAGGGATTGGCGGGCGGGGGGCGGGCCGGGGGCGGGGCCGGGCGCCCTTCATCCCGCGTCGCTGTTGTCGCTGTTGCAGCCGAGTTCAGCCGGGAGCAGAGCGAACCGCACCGGCCCGAGCGGAGCGCCGCACGTTCCCAACCGCGAGGCCAGGTACCGCTTCGGGAGTTCATCCCACCCGCACAGGGGAATCGGGTGGGCCGAGCCCTACTGTCCACCCTCCTGTCCGTAGCCGGGCTCTGGGCAGCTCTCCTCTACCGTCCTGACCCGGGCAGGCGCCCCAGCCTCCGGCGAGCCAAAGCCCCGCGCGCTCCAGGCGCTGGTCTTGGGGACCTGCCAGTCGGGACTCAGCGCCGAGCTTAAGCAGGGCCCTGGGGGTACCGGGAGGGACACGTCGTCGCCTTAGGGCCTCTCGGCGGGGCTGCGAGGTACAGCAGGAGGTCGGCGGCACCCGGGGCTGGGACCACAGGACGCCTTGTTGGGGGCTCGGGCGGCACACCACAGGCTTCCTGAGGCAGGGCCCATGGGGCAGGCTGGAGAGGGCCCGAGGGGAGGACCCAAGAGGGGCCTGGAGCAGTCCCTGGAGCGCTGCCCCGACGGGCGCCTGACAGGCAGAGCAGCCCGGCTGGCACGATGGGAATCCGGGTATATTTATCTCGGCTGCTCCGGACAAGGGCTTGAGGGCAGATCGGGCCGGGCCGCCTGAGGGGCCGCGGGGTACATGCTGGTCCCAGAGCCGGTGCCATTTGCAGAGGAGCCAGCGGGCACAGCGGGCGCAGGGCGCGAGTGGCTCCCTGACCTGAGGCCGGGGCGCCGTGCGAGCTCCTCCCCACCTGGCGCTGGGTAGGGTGTAAGTTAGAGCCCGCGCAGCGCACGGCGGAGAGAAGGAACCAAGACTTGGTTTGCAAGAGCCCGCCCCCGCCCGGTTGGCCCCTTCGATTGGCCACAGCAAATGCGTGCGTTTGTTTACACCCAGGCAGGGGGAGGCCAGGGGAGGGACCTGCGGGGACCCGCCCTTTTCCCCCCACGGGGACCTGAGTCCTGAGTCCAGGTATGGGCTCTCAAACAGGTCTGAGAAAGGCTAAGTCAAAGGCTCTTGAGCCCTGAGGAACACCATGGAGGACTTCCCCACTCATGCCCATCCTTCCTTCAGCCTGCCAACCCTGTCCTTTCTTCCATGACCGACTCTGGCCACAGAGCTGCCCCTGGAAAAGGCCCTTGGACCTTTCACCCCTTCCTGTTCTGTTCTGTAAAAGGTCTGGGATGGGGCTCATTTCCTTCTGGAAAGGAAGCACATCCCTCGGGGCTCTCAGTCTGGGGGATAGAAAGCTAAAGAGACCCAAAGATGGTTCCATTTTGAATGGGGGAAATTCGGCACAGCCACGGTACCCTTCCTGCAAGAAGCATCACTGACGGGAGGGATCAGGACTGGAAGAGGCCAAGCCTGGCACGTCTCTGAGAGGGCTGGAATGACTGAAACCAGAAATGGGAATCTGATTTCTTGACATTGGGAGCAGGGGGCTGAATCTCTGGGGAGGGTAGGAGTCTGTATCTCAGAATTTTGTTCTGCCTGGGCCCATGGGACCCATGTCTTCGCTGGCTTCTCAAGCCACTCCTTGTTGTGTGCTGGTTTTTTTGGCCCATGTCACAAATGGTCCCCACACCAGTCCAGGGCTCCAGGTTGCCAGATCATGACAACTGGTTGCTCCTGTCCTTGTGCCACTGCCCTAGCAAGTAGCCTTGAAGCCCTGGACAGTTGGAGAAACTGAGGCACAACAAGACTGGCTGGGTGGTTCATGGTCTCTGGGTTGAGTCAGAGAAGGATTTTAAGCTGAACTGGACACACCCTGGAAGTCTGGGCTGGGTGTGAGGACAAGCATCCAGTTTGAGAGGGAAACATATTTGGAGGGGAGTGGTGTGGGGTGGGCCACCAGGGAGGTGCAGTTTTGGTGTCTCTGTGAACAGAAAGCTGAGGTGGAATGTGCAGTCTATGCTATAGTAGAATTGGGACCCAGTGGGAGGATGTTTTAGTGTAGACATGGCCAGGGGCCAGGCCTCACTTGGAGCAGGTAAGAGGGCTTGCCGAGGGCCTCAAATGCATTCCATTCGTTTATTTTTTTTATTTTTTTCATTTTTTGAGGTGGGGTCTCACTCTGTTGCCCAAGCTGGAGTGCAGTGGCACAATCTCGCCTCACTGCAACCGCCGCCTCCCAGGCCCAAGCAATTCTCCCACCTCAGCCTTCTGAGTAGCCAGGACCGCAAGTGTGCAACATCAAGCCTGGGTAATTTTTTTTGTATTTTTGGTAGAGACAGGGGGGCTAACCAGAGGGACCGGCTGCTCTGCAGACATCTGACTGTTGGTGTGAGACCAGTGCTCCTGGTGGTGTGCCCTGAGCCATGGAGGCGCCTTTGCAGACAGAGATGGTGGAGCTGGTGCCCAATGGCAAACACTCAGAGGGGCTGCTCCCGGTCATCACCCCCATGGCAGGCAACCAGAGGTGAGTACCAGAGGGACCCAGTGGTGGCTGAAGCTGAGCCACCCACCCTGACCTGTGCCTACAGGGTCGAGGACCCTGCACGGAGCTGTATGGAGGGCAAGAGCTTCCTACAGAAAAGTCCCAGCAAGGAGCCACACTTCACTGACGTGAGCAGGGCAGCAACGGGTTTTAGGGGACACCACCCTCCCCGTCCCATTCTGGTGCCTGCAGTTCGAGGGGAAGACATCATTCGGGATGTCAGTGTTCAACCTCAGCAATGCCATCATGGGCAGCGGCATCCTGGGACTCGCCTATGCCATGGCCAATACGGGCATTATCCTTTTCCTGTGAGTGCCCTCAGAGAAACTTCTAAAGATAGTCTTTTTCTTCCATCTTCCCATGTGTCCCCAGGTTCCTGTTGACAGCTGTCGCCTTGCTCTCCAGCTACTCCATCCACCTGCTACTCAAGTCCTCAGGGGTCGTGGGTGAGCCTCACACCAGCCTGGAATGGGCGGGAAAGCTCCTGACTTCTTGACCCTGCTCCTGCAGGCATCCGTGCCTATGAGCAGCTGGGCTACCGTGCCTTTGGGACCCCAGGAAAGCTGGCAGCAGCCCTGGCCATCACGCTCCAGAACATCGGAGGTAAGAGCAGTGGGCAGGGGCAGGCAGTAGGGCAGCGCCTGCCTGCCCGCCCCTCTCCCCACAGCCATGTCCAGCTACCTGTACATCATCAAGTCTGAGCTGCCACTTGTCATACAGACCTTCCTGAACCTGGAGGAGAAAACCTCGTGAGCCCTGGCGTGGGGAGGGGAGGGGAGGGCTGACCCTGGCTCCCGACTCATGTCCCTGCAGGGACTGGTACATGAACGGGAACTACCTGGTAATCCTTGTCTCTGTCACCATCATTCTGCCCCTGGCACTGATGCGGCAGCTTGGTGAGTGTGGAAGGGTCAGAGCCTTGGAGGGGCCAGGTCTCAGAGTGCTCCCTCCACTTTGCAGGCTACCTGGGCTACTCCAGCGGCTTCTCTCTTAGCTGCATGGTGTTCTTCCTAATTGCAGTGAGTCACCCTCCATGTTGGCTGAGAAAGCGGTCTCTGACACCCTCATCCCTCCCCACTCCAGGTCATCTACAAAAAGTTCCACGTGCCCTGCCCACTGCCCCCCAACTTCAACAACACCACAGGCAACTTCAGCCACGTGGAGATCGTGAAGGAGAAGGTGCAGCTGCAGGTCGAGCCTGAGGCTTCAGCCTTCTGCACTCCCAGCTACTTCACGCTCAACTCACAGGTTCTGACAGGTCAGGGCAAGGCGGGGGCCCAGACTGCCTTGACACAGCCCCGTGTTTCCCCAGACAGCATACACCATCCCCATCATGGCCTTCGCCTTCGTCTGCCACCCCGAGGTGCTGCCCATCTATACTGAGCTCAAGGAGTAGGTGTCTGTGGCTGGGAGTGGGGGTGGGGTCACCAACACCCACCCCCCCACTTCCCCACAGCCCCTCCAAGAAGAAGATGCAGCACATCTCCAACCTGTCCATCGCTGTCATGTACATCATGTACTTCCTGGCTGCCCTCTTCGGCTACCTCACCTTCTACAGTACGGTGGCACCGGTGGGCAGAGGCCTAGGCCACCTACTGACCACCCTCCCTGCCTGCCACAGACGGGGTGGAGTCGGAGCTGCTGCACACCTACAGCAAGGTGGACCCGTTTGACGTCCTGATCCTGTGTGTGCGCGTGGCCGTGCTGACAGCAGTCACGCTCACAGTGCCCATCGTTCTGTTCCCGGTGAGCTGGTGGGCAGGTGGCTAGACTAGTGGCAGGCTGATGATTCTTCTCACCTGCCCCCCAGGTGCGCCGCGCCATCCAGCAGATGCTGTTTCCAAACCAGGAGTTCAGCTGGCTGCGGCATGTGCTTATTGCCGTTGGCCTGCTCACTTGTATCAACCTGCTGGTCATCTTTGCCCCCAACATCCTGGGCATCTTTGGGGTCATCGGTGAGGGTCTGGCCCTGCTGTGGAAGCAGGGTAGCCAGCAGTGGCCATGTCTTGTTCTTTGCAGGTGCCACATCTGCCCCATTCCTCATCTTCATCTTCCCTGCCATCTTCTACTTCCGAATCATGCCCACGGAGAAGGAGCCTGCAAGATCCACCCCCAAAATCCTGGTGCGAGGGGCCTGGAGGCCGGTGGGCTGGTACTCGGACCTGACCCTGACTTCTGATTCCACAGGCCCTGTGTTTTGCTATGCTTGGCTTCTTGCTGATGACCATGAGCTTGAGCTTCATCATCATTGACTGGGCCTCAGGGACCAGCCGGCATGGAGGAAACCACTAGGGTGACCCTCATCCTGTTCTGTCTACTCACCCTAGCAGCCCTGCCCAGACTCTTCAGCCCCTGCTCCCATCCAGTGGCCAGTCGGGGGAGGAGAAAGACGCGATTAACACTGTGGCATTCAGCCAGGCCCCATGTCCTCTCTGTGGAAGGTTTTTGTTCAAGAGCCAGGACCAAGGCCCTTGGGCCACTACCCTGCTAGGCTCTGGAGCTGTAGAGGCTTCCTGAACTGGGAGCAGGGTAGGGCTGTCGCCTTAGATCCCGCCCAAGCCCCTCATTCCCTCCTTGCACAGATGCATACACTGGGGCCCAGCAGCTGCCTCCTGAGGTGACACAGCCTGTAGGAACATACACAGCTGGGATCAGCCTGCAGCCATCCCCCGACCCTGCTGCTAGGCCACGGTCTGCGCCCTGGGGCCTCATCTCCCCCAGCCCACTTGTTTTCCCCCCTTTTATTCCCTAGGCCCTTTTCAGACTCCTGGGCCCTTGGATACTCTTCTCCCATCTCCCTTCACAGGATGACACCCTCCCATACCCCATAGCTGGGGCCAGCAGGTTCTGCTGAGGGTGGGGCTGGTGTAGGGACCCCCAAGAGACCCCTGTCCTGTCCCTTCACCAGTCCTGGGGAGGCTGGGACTCCCCCTGCCACAAGCCTGGGCCACAGCTCACATTCCACTGCTGGGAGAAGAAACAGGCCGAGGCCCAGAGTGGCCTGCCCCCGGGAGCCAAAGACCCCAGTGGCCACACTGGGATAGGGTGGGGAGGCTGGCAGCCCTCTTTTATAAATATTATACATAAGACCAGCTGTGTTTTCTATTCTTGGTCTCCATGGTCCCTGGATTCCTGGAAAGTGAGGTACGGGCCAGAACATGGATGGTGATGGAGGGCCCCCGTCTCCTTGTCTGGGATGAGGGTGGGGACAGGGCAAGTCCCCCACCCACCCCACCCCCTGCCTCCCAAACTAACCAGTGGCACACTCAGACCCAGCTCTGGGCCTGGGCCAGGCTCAGCACAGACCTGCTTTCTCACGGGTTGAGGTGGGGAGGAATTAATGAGGCCCCAGGAAGTGGGACAGAGAGAGGCCTCCGGAAGGAGGCAACGTGAGGTGCATCCCCAGCAGCTTCAGGGAGGGTCTGAGCTGGGGGCAGCTGAGCCCTGAGGGAGCCCCAGGAAGGGCCCCCTGCCCTCCCCTAGCTCCCAGGCTGCCATGTCAACTCTCTGTCAATGCCCTGAGTCTGGGGACAAAAGTCCAGGAATCCTGTGCCCTGTTGGGCTGATCTTTTTATCAACAGTAAAATCCACTACGAATAAAGTGGGTTAGTAGTCCCTGTGTGTGGGGCCCCA